AAATTGCACTGAAGTGTATACACATAAAGCAGGTCTTTTATCCAGTGAACAGGATGTTTTGCTTTAGCAGCAGTGACATAAAATTCCATGTTAGATAAGCATATGTTACTTACCTTGTTATTAAATATTTCTTGAAAAGCAAATTTTAATGGTTTAATTTTATGTGGACGTATGTTAAATTATCCAACTACCCTATTGTTAAGCATTTGGTTTTAAAATTTTTATGCTAATATAAATGCTCAAGTAATTTAAAATATTGAAAGCATCCCTGTTGGTATAAATTTCTGAGTAAATGCATTGGATCAGTTGGACTTTGAACGCCTTTGAAATGGCTTTGCTAAAATGCTCCCGCCACAAAGTTGTAGGAAATGGGAAGAGGAGTCAACTAGAGGCAAGGGAGTTGAGAGAGCTGCAACTGTAAAGGGCAAGAACAGGCAGAGGTAAAAAGATGATGGAAGGTGTGGTGACTAAGGGCCACGGTTATTGGGTGAAATTTGAGATTGTAGGCCAACTGTATTTTCAAGCTTCTGAACTTAGGCAAAATATTCATCGCAAAGTCTCTAGCGTCATATTTTTCTCACCCAAATTACGTTTCCACGAGATTATTTATATATAGTTGGTCTATCTCTGCAGTCCTTGAAGGTGAAGTTGTGTGTTACTAGGCTGTGTTTTGGGATGTCAGCAGTGGCCTGAAGTGAGTTGTGCAATAAATGTTAAGTTGAAACCTCCTTTCTGTTCTTGCAATGGTATGACGCACAAAAGCAATCTTAAGGGGAATGAAAACTGTCCAAAGGTTCAGAAAAGTAGTGAAGGGGCCTCTGGAACGGCCGGGACCCTCAACGTGGTTTTCCTTAATTCCCTGGGCGGTCCTGAAGGTGGTGTGGCCAGTCCTCCGCCTCGCTCCGTCAGTTTCCCCCTGCTGAACTATTGGGTGCGGGGCGGGTGGTGGCGCAGCCTGCGCATGTGCATAGGGGTCGACTGCCGCTGCGGTGCATGAGGGCGCATGCGCAGCGGGGCCGTGGGTGTACGCGGCGCAGCGCGGCAGTCCTGATGGCCCGGCATGGGTTACCGCTGCTGCCCCTGCTGTCGCTCCTGGTCGGCGCGTGGCTCAAGCTAGGTCAGTGAACCGGCCGTCCATCCTGGGGGCGCGTATTACTGGTAACTCTCTTTTTTCTCTGCAGGAAATGGACAGGCTACTAGCATGGTCCAACTGCAGGGTGGGAGATTCCTGATGGGAACAAATTCTCCAGACAGCAGAGATGGTGACGGGCCTGTGCGGGAGGCGACAGTGAAACCCTTTGCCATCGACATATTTCCTGTCACCAACAAAGATTTCAGGTACATCAGGTATTCTTCCAGGAGGAATGAAGCCAGCTGAACCAGCTGAACTATGTCTTTATAGGGATTTTGTCAGGGAGAAAAAGTATCGGACAGAAGCTGAGATGTTTGGATGGAGCTTTGTCTTTGAGGACTTTGTCTCTGATGAGCTGAGAAACAAAGCCACCCAGCCAATGAAGGTGAGAGAACCTGGTCTTGCAGCTGAGGGGATCATCTTGCAGTCGGTCTCCTTCTTTTTCGCAGTCTGTACTCTGGTGGCTTCCAGTGGAAAAGGCATTTTGGAGGCAGGTAAGGGCTGATTCCGCTACCTCATTTTCTACGGAAGCCTGTCTCACTTAATCCTGGCTGTCAGCCTGCAGGTCCTGGCTCTGGCATCCGAGAGAGACTGGAGCACCCAGTGTTACACGTGAGCTGGAATGACGCCCGTGCCTACTGTGCTTGGCGGGGAAAACGACTGCCCACGGAGGAAGAGTGGGAGTTTGCCGCCCGAGGGGGCTTGAAGGGTATCCAGATGATAAGGCGATTTTCCTTTATTCCTCCTCTGCTGCCTCCTTGCTCTCCTCGCAGGTCAAGTTTACCCATGGGGGAACTGGTTCCAGCCAAACCGCACCAACCTGTGGCAGGTAAGACCTACGTTCCTCCTTTCACCAAGCATGTAAATCCTTTACCCTTCCTTTCTCCCATCAGGGAAAGTTCCCCAAGGGAGACAAAGCTGAGGATGGCTTCCATGGAGTCTCCCCAGTGAATGCTTTCCCCGCCCAGAACAACTACGGTAAGAGCTGTCTTGGGCTTGCGGCTGTGCCCCAGCCTGGCCTGACCCGCCGGTGGGGCTGCAGGGCTCTATGACCTCCTGGGGAACGTGTGGGAGTGGACAGCATCACCGTACCAGGCTGCTGAGCAGGACATGCGCGTCCTCCGGGGGGCATCCTGGATCGACACAGCTGATGGCTCTGCCAATCACCGGGCCCGGGTCACCACCAGGTAAGGGGCTTGGTCCCAGGCAACACGGGGCCCCCAAAGCCCCTTCTTGTCCCCTTTCTCCCAGGACTGGCACAGGCTCAGGACCTGTCCTCACACCAGGCTTCTTTCCAGACCATGCTCTCCCCAGCCCTCATGCTCCCTGATCATGGCCGGCCCTGCGGATGAGGCAGGCAAGATGGGTAAGCCCTAGGCCTTTTTCTCAGGACGTGTCTGTCCTCTCTCCCCTTCTCTGCTGGCAGGATGGGCAACACTCCAGATTCAGCCTCAGACAACCTCGGTTTCCGCTGTGCTGCAGACGCAGGCCGGCCGCCAGGGGAGCTGTAAGCAGCCGGGTGGTGACAAGGAGAAAAGCCTTCTAGGGTCACTGTCATTCCCTGGCCATGTTGCAAACAGCGCAATTCCAAGCTCGAGAGCTTCAGCCTCAGGAAAGAACTTCCCCTTCCCTGTCTCCCATCCCTCTGTGGCAGGCGCCTCTCACCAGGGCAGGAGAGGACTCAGCCTCCTGTGTTTTGGAGAAGGGGCCCAATGTGTGTTGACGATGGCTGGGGGCCAGGTGTTTCTGTTAGAGGCCAAGTATTATTGACACAGGATTGCAAACACACAAACAATTGGAACAGAGCACTCTGAAAGGCCATTTTTTAAGCATTTTAAAATCTATTCTCTCCCCCTTTCTCCCTGGATGATTCAGGAAGCTGACATTGTTTCCTCAAGGCAGAATTTTCCTGGTTCTGTTTTCTCAGCCAGTTGCTGTGGAAGGAGAATGCTTTCTTTGTGGCCTCATCTGTGGTTTCGTGTCCCTCTGAAGGAAACTAGTTTCCACTGTGTAACAGGCAGACATGTAACTATTTAAAGCACAGTTCAGTCCTAAAAGGGTCTGGGAGAACCAGATGATGTACTAGGTGAAGCATTGCATTGTGGGAATCACAAAGCAAATAGTACTCCAGAAAGACAAATATCAGAAGCTTCCTATTCTTTTTTTTTTTTTTTTTTTTTTTGAGACAGGGTCTTTCTCTGTTGCCCAGGCTAGAGTGCACTGGTGATCACGGCTCACTCTAGCCTTGAATTCCTGGGCCCAAGCAATTCTCCCACCTCAGCCTCCTGAGTAGCTGGGACTACAAGTGTGCACCACCATGCCTGGCTAATTTTTTGAATTTTTGTAGTGATGGGATCTCGCTCTGTTGCCCAGGGTGGTCTCGAACTCCTGGCCTCAAGCGATCCTCCCACCTCGACCTCCCAAAGTGCTGGGATTACAGGTGTGAGCCACCTCGCCTGGGCCCCCTTCTCCATATGCCTCCAAAAACATGTCCCTGGAGAGTAGCCTGCTCCCACACTGTCACTGGATGTCATGGGGCCAATAAAATCTCCTGCAATTGTGTATCTCAGACATTTGTGTCTTTGATCCTCACCCTGTGAC